AGCTCCCTCCATCACATAGTGATAATAGCTATGACTTAATAACTACTGTATATCAGGCATGTGCTAAGAGCTTTACAAGGCAATACCTCATATAATCCTCTCCTAAAGTACAGACTAGTTTATACACCTTATTACAACTCCACTTGAATGTGTAATGGACATCTCAAAGGTGACACATTCAGAAATGAAATCAGGATCTTTTCCCCAAAACCTGCTCTACCTACAGCTTTTGCTATCTCAATTGATGGTGACTTCATCCTACTAATCGCTCAGTACAAAAAAAAAAAAAAAAAATTGCAGTCCTCCTTGACTCCTCTCTTTCACACCTCATATACAATTTCTCAGGAAACCCTATTGAAACTACCTTCAAAATATATCCATAATCTTCCCACTTCTCAGAACTTCTACTGCTACCAGCCTGGTCCCAGCCACCATCATCTCTCACTTAGATTACCTAGTGGCCTCCCAGCAGGTCTCCCTGCTTTTCCCTCTCTCGCCTCCCTCTCCTCACCTCCCCTCACCCTCCAGTCTCTTCTCAAAGCAGCAGGAGAAATCCAGCTAAGTTCTCCTTCTCGCCCATTGCAGCCTCGAGCTTCTGGGCTCAAACGATCCTTCCGCCTCGGTCTCCCGAAGTGCTGAGATTACAGGCGTGAGCCACCGCGCCTGGCCTTAAAATCCTTTTTAAAGGCACTTTGACATCCATTATCTCATTTAAGTCTAAAACACGAATTTCGACCTCCGCGCTGCTTTCTGGTTCCACCTGGCGGCAGCTGCACAAAGTGTTTCTCTTCGAACGCCGTCCCAAGTTTTACCCGGAACTACTTAGCCCAGGGTTTCCTGAGTGCTCCTCGGGCCAAAAGCAGAGCGCACAAATTCCAGAAGAAATTACCAACGGCGGGACTATTTCAGTGCTCCGAGAAGTATCACCAGTAACCAATCAGCAAAAAGCTCTAGCTCACGTGGTGTATATTCAGCCTATCAAGCTCCTGATATTCATGAATGCTGTCATTTCCGCTTCCGCCTCCTTCTTTCTCGACAAGATGGCCACACCGGCGGTACCAGTAAGTGCTCCTCCGGCCACGCCAACCCCAGTCCCGGCGGCGGCCCCAGCCTCAGTTCCAGCGCCAACGCCAGCACCGGCTGCGGCTCCGGTTCCCGCTGCGGCTCCAGCCTCATCCTCAGACCCTGCGGCAGCAGCGGCTGCAACTGCGGCTCCTGGCCAGACCCCGGCCTCAGCGCAAGCTCCAGCGCAGACCCCAGCGCCCGCTCTGCCTGGTCCTGCTCTTCCAGGGCCCTTCCCCGGCGGCCGCGTGGTCAGGCTGCACCCAGTCATTTTGGCCTCCATTGTGGACAGCTACGAGAGACGCAACGAGGGTGCTGCCCGAGTTATCGGGACCCTGTTGGGTGAGTGGTCAGAGAAAGTTAACATTCTTTTCATATAACACATGGACGATTCTCTCTTTCACAGGAACTGTCGACAAACACTCAGTGGAGGTCACCAATTGCTTTTCAGTGCCGCACAATGAGTCAGAAGATGAAGTGAGTGGGAATCCAAGCTGTCCCTCTGCAGTTTCTTAGCTTGCTTTCCTGCCTTCCCTCTTAGGTGGCTGTTGACATGGAATTTGCTAAGAATATGTATGAACTGCATAAAAAAGTTTCTCCAAATGAGCTCATCCTGGGCTGGTAAGTTGGGGAGGTGGGGGCTGGGGTTAATGACAGGAGTCCACCACTGTGTTCCATTTCACAGGTACGCTACGGGCCATGACATCACAGAGCACTCTGTGCTGATCCACGAGTACTACAGCCGAGAGGCCCCCAACCCCATCCACCTCACTGTGGACACAAGTCTCCAGAACGGCCGCATGAGCATCAAAGCCTACGTCAGGTGACCACAGTCTTGGGCTACAAGGGCATAAACCATCTGTTTACTTTGGCTTCTCCTTCCGCAGCACTTTAATGGGAGTCCCTGGGAGGACCATGGGAGTGATGTTCACGCCTCTGACAGTGAAATACGCGTACTACGACACTGAACGCATCGGAGGTGAGTAACCTTTCCATACACTCGCGAGAGGCGCCGCTGCCACCCTGCCAACCAACTTCCATAGTTGACCTGATCATGAAGACCTGCTTTAGCCCCAACAGAGTGATTGGACTCTCAAGTGACTTGCAGCAAGTAGGAGGGGCATCAGCTCGCATCCAGGATGCCCTGAGTACAGTGTTGCAATATGCAGAGGATGTACTGGTGAGAGGGGAAAGAAAAAACAAAGGGGGAGGCTGCCTCATCGAGTCTTTGTTTTGGTACTCAGTCTGGAAAGGTGTCAGCTGACAATACTGTGGGCCGCTTCCTGATGAGCCTGGTTAACCAAGTACCGAAAATAGTTCCCGATGACTTTGAGACCATGCTCAACAGCAACATCAATGTGAGTGCCCTTCCTGAGCCCCTTCTTGCCTGCCCCCACTCATTGTGTATTCTTTGTCTTCCAGGACCTTTTGATGGTGACCTACCTGGCCAACCTCACACAGTCACAGATTGCACTCAATGAAAAACTTGTAAACCTGTGAATGGACCCCAAGCAGTACACTTGCTGGTCTAGGTATTAACCCCAGGACTCAGAAGTGAAGGAGAAATGGGTTTTTTGTGGTCTTGAGTCACACTGAGATAGTCAGTTGTGTGTGACTCTAATAAACGGAGCCTACCTTTTGTAAATTAATTTCATCTTATGTGAGTTTATTGCCGGGTGGAAGGGAGGAAAATGTTTTAGATCACACAGAAACTAGGAAGTGAATATTGTAGGTAGAGAAGTTGGTTATGTGTTTGGCATGTTACTGTTTTACCAAACTGTTCTTTTGGTTTTCAATATGGAAAGGTGTCCATTGGCAAAACAACCTTTTCTTGAGGATTCATGTGATTTCTACAGGAAATGAAAATAAGAATCCATGGAGAAAAAATAGCTAAGAAAATTGGATGCTTAATCTGAACTAAAAGAGTAGAGTGTGTAGTCACTATCTTAAAATACATTAATAGTAAGATGGAGCTCTTTGCCACTTTGGTTCGGGGAGGCAGAATTAAGATCTGTGGGTTAAAGATTAAAGAGGTTTCCCCAAAACTTCAGAAAATTCTTAGGTGCTATCTGTAACTCGAGGATAGAGCCTTGAGTTATACTGAGGTCTGCCAGTGGCTCAATTTAAGCAAAGACTAGATGGCATTTCCCAGAGGCCTTGTAGGCTAGAGTACTTGCCTGTGTAACTTCAGACATCCATTTCCTCTGGTATCCTGGAGTTCCGCCTCGCCACTGTGTGTCTTAGAAATAAGTCATTATTCAAGAACTCAGGAAATTATACGTTGGAGTGAAAAGGTGAGTGAAGGCAATGGGGAATCAAAAAGGCCTGGATCCTAGTTCTGAGGTATGTGTAGCCTTAGGAAAGATAAATTATAAGAGTCATAAGATATGGATCATAAACATACATAGTCCATTAGGGTATTATGAGGATTCCATGAATTAATAAATGTCAGGTTAATCAACACTTGTGGAGAATATCACCTGGTATGTAGTAAGCACAGATAAGTGGTAGATACTATGATGCCTAAAGGTGAATAGTTTGAAAGTAATAAGCAACATGAACCCCAGCCTGGAACTCAGTTCTGAGATATGTACCTCAGGAAATATAAGTTATGGGAGTCATAAAGTGTGGATAGTAATGATAGATAATTTCTTACAGGTAGGGAAATGTAAACAGATCTTATCGGCAAAATGATAATGACAGGCCAAATTGTTAAAGGTAGGTTAAAAGTAGACAGCATGGTGGGAAGGTTAATCAGAGTCAAAATGTTTCAGTGTTCTTACATTTTTGGGAGTAGCCAGTTAATATCAACTTAGTCTTTTTAAGTATGCATGATAAAATTCCGAGGTTAATTGCTAGAAGTATATATAATCTCTCAATGAATAGTGATGAGAGATGGTGGGATAATAGGGAAGAAACAAAATTTTAAATTTGAGAAATAAGCATAGAAAAGGTGGATAAAACAAAAGATGGCAAAACAAGTCCAAATAGATCAGTAATTACAATAAATGTATAAGTATTAAACTAGCCCAAGGAAAAATTGAATATTAAAACAAACCCCAATCATATGCTGTTTACAGGAGACACATCTAAAACAAGGACATAAAGTTGTCCTGCAGCTGTGAGTAACAATATAGGTGAATGTTAATAATAATGTTGAATGAAAAAAGCTGGTGTCAGAAGACATGTACATTATGATACTCCAGAAGTTCAAAAACAAGTGAAACTTGTTTAGACATGCGGTTGGCTGTCTGTATATGTGGGTTCCACATCTATGGACTCAACCAACTACAGGTTGAAAATATTGAGGGGGAAAATTGTGTCTGGACTAAACCTGTACAGACATTTTTCCTTGTCATTTTTCCCTAAACAATACAAAGTATTAGATGGTGTTTATACTGTATTCGGTATTATAAGTAATCTAGAGATGACTTAAAAGTATATGAGAAGGTATGCACAGGTTATATCCAAATACTTCATATTAGGGACTTGAGCATCAGAGGATTTTTATATCCAAGGAAGGTTCTGGAACCAATCCTCCACGGATACTAAACGGTGACTGTGTGTGTATATATATATGTATAGTCTGTTCTCATTATCTATAGTAGTTATGTTTTATAAAGTCACCATGAACACTGAATTAGAGAGTACTGAACCATTATTCCCAAGGGAAATACAGGGTTGGGTTCCTATGAACCTCTGGGCACAGTTTCATCAACCCATCAGTACATAAACTTGTTACATGTGTTTCTGTTTGAAGACACCTTAGTATATATGGTTGACCCATTAACACTGAACTTAGCCCACGACACTTATTCCTGAATGAAGCTTACCTCAGTTTCTCCAGGCGGCACATCACAGTCTTCTTGCACTTAGGAACACTTGGCACTGTGCGTGGGGGTCACTTTAAGCAGCAAAATCCACAAAAATGCAAAAGACATGGCACTAAATAGACTGAAAAGGATACTTGTTTATAAGAACTGAAACAAGAAGGCCTTGTTCCACCTCAGCTGGGAACATGGAGAGCAGGCAATTCAAATTTTTTCACATGCTGCATGTCCGCAAATGGCTGCAAAAGCCCAGCAAGTACTGATACTGGAGTTAGAAATAAATTTTAGCAAGAGGTAAATTCACACATACGGAGTCTGCAAAAAATGAGAATTGACTATTATGTGTGTGTATATTATATATATGATAAAAAACAAAAGAATGATAAAAATTCCCAATAATGTTTACTTTGGTGGTGAGAAGAGGATGGCAAGTAAAATAAGTCTGTATTGTTATCAGCAATTATCTAGTTTGAGGTTGGACAGTGGTTTCATCATAGGTATTGATTATATTATAAATAGCCCAACCTGAACTCATGACCATAGTGTGGTGTTATTACTTAGCGTTATTCTAGACTTATTAGCCATTGTATTTAAACAAGAGGAAATAGAGACATTGAAGATAAAGTGGAGCCAGGCACAGTGGCTCATGCCTGTAATCCCAGCACTTTGGCAGGCTGAGATGGGTTAATCAAGACCAGAAGTTCAAGACCAGCGTGGCCAACATGGCAAAACCCCGTCTCTACTAAAAAAAAACAAAAAATACAAAAATTAGCCAGGCGTGGTGGCACGCACCTGTAGTCCCAGCTACTTGGGAAGCTGAGGCAGGAGAATCTCGAACCCAGGAGGTAGGGGTTGCAGTGAGCTGAGATCGCACCACTGCACCCCAGCCTGGGTGACAGCAAGATCCTTTCTCAAGAAAAAAAGTGAAAAGGAGGAGGGTTTTTAAAAAATTAGTACTACCCAGTTGATACGGTGGAAGAAAACTTGAAAATGCTAATGAGAAACATGAGATGTAATCACTTGAAGGCATATCATGTTCTTGAATAAGAAGACTCAACATTATTTTAACAGGTGTTAATTTTCCCTGTTAAACTACATATTTGTCATAATTACAATAAAATACAAAGAGCTATTTTGGAACTGGGCAAGCTGTTTCTAAATGTATATGGAAAAATAAAAATGTCTCCAAAAAATCCCTGCAGAGGGAAACTAGCCCTTCCAGATATAAAATATATTATAGAACTGTGTAATTAAAGCAATATGGTACTGGTCCATAAAAGAACATAAAACCAAATAGTTCAGTAGACTCAAAATGCAAGCGTTGGTGAGGGTATGGAGAAAAGGGAACCCTTTTACACTTGGTGTGAATGTAAATTAGTACAGACATTGTGGAAAACAGTTTGTAGAGCTTCCTCAATAAAAACACATATGATCCAGCAATCCCACTACTGGGTATATATCCAAAGGAAATGAAATCAGTATGTTGAAGAGATACTTCCACGTTCACTGAAGCATTGTTCACAATCGCCAAGACATCAACCTAAGTGTCCATCAACAGAAGATAGATAGGGCTGAGCGCGGTGGCCCACGCCTGTAATCCCAGCACTTTGGGAGGCCAAGGCAGGTGGATCATTTGAGGTCAGAAGTTCTTGACCAGCCTGGCCAACATGATGAAACCCCGTCTCTACAAAAGATACAAAAATTAGCCAGGCATCTTGGAGGGCGCCTGTAATCCCACCTACTCGGGCTGAAGTGAGAATGGCTTGAACCCAGGAAGTGGAGATTTCAGTGAGCTGAGATTCCGCCACTGCAGTCCAGCCTGAGCGACAAGAGTGAGAAGAGTGAGACTTCATCTCAAAAAAAAAAAAGGTACATCTACACAATGGAATATTATTAACCTTAAAAGAAGGAAATAACTGATTTACAACAACATGGATGGACCTGGAGGACACTATGCTAGTGAAATAAGCCATGATCTCACTTGGATATGGAATCACAAAATTGAACTCACAAGCAGAGTGTAGAAAGGTGGTTTCATGGACTGGAGGGAGGGGATAAATGGGGAGATGTTGGTCAAGGGTACAAAGTTTCAGTTAAACAGGAGTAGTACGTTCCGGAGACCTGTTGTGCAGCAGGGTGACTAGTTAATGTATACTTGAAAATTGCTAGGAGTAGATCTCACCAGGAGAAATGAATATGTGAGGTGATGGATGTAACTAGCTTGATTGTGGTAATCAATTTCGCAATGTGTACATATATCAAAACATCACATTGTACAAAATACATACAGTTTTTGTCAATTTAAAGATATCAGAATTCTAGAATATGATAAAGTTGTGTTTTCAAGCAAGTAAAGATAGATTACTTAAGAGCGAATGAGTGGTAATTTGGAAACAATGTTGGATTCCTACTTCGTTACCTGCACCAAAATAAGTTGCTCATGGAATAAAAACTTGTCTGAAAAAAAAACCATAAATATGAGGGAAAAAACACAGCAATGTGTTTTTAATGATTTATGAGTGAGGAAGAACTTTCTAAGAACTGAGAATCCAGGAGTTATTTTAAAAGACTGACAAATTTAGCAACATTTTTAAAATCTGAGTGTCAAATTACACACATACACAAATAGTCAATACAAATATAAAACTGGGAAAATATTTGCAGTTCATATCAAAAAAAGGGCTAATATTCTTGTCCCAGAATTCCTACAGTTTTTTAAGGCCAGTAATTTGATACATTAGTGTGTAAAGGATATGACCAGACAGCTCACACACAGACACACAAATGTGAAAAGATGCTTGATCTCACTGATAAAGCATAAATTAAAACGATGTCATTTTTAAAAATCAGATTCGCAAATTTTAAAAGTTGCTAACACTGGAATGGCCAGAGTAAGAGGAAACGTGACACAGGCACAGATTGCTGGTAGACATATAAGTTGGTACAGCCCTCTCTATGTAATTTTGTGTTTGTCAAAATTACAAATATGCATGCCCTTAACCCAGGAATTCCACTCCTCATTATATATCCTACAAATAAACTGGTCTCGTTATGACACAATGTAATGAATACATAGATAAGTACTGAAATACTTGGTTATCATAGCGTAAAGATGGTAATCAACCCAAATGACTATTACCAGAATAGAAATTAAACAAAGTATGATATATCCATAAAACACAATACTATGCAGCTGTTAAGCAGAATGAGACAGTCCTCTATATATCAATATGGATAAAGAGTAAGTGAAAAAAGCCAGGAGAGAATGTTGTCTATAATATGCTGTTGTTGTGTACGGGAAAATAAATAATATAAATACCTAGAATATTTGTGAAGGTACAGCCAAGAAACTACTATCACTGATTGTCTTAAGGTACTAGATGGGGCACAGGACAGGACGAAAGATTTACTTCTTATTGTTTCTTCTGTATAACTTTTGAATTTTATGCTGTTAATGTAATTTTTCAAAAAAATATATAAAAATATAAAAACATGAAAAACATGAAACAATACCTTATATTTTTACATATAC